ACATCACACCACTGAACAAGTGTTTGAACCCCAATCACATTGAATACAAAGATTATTACTCAGACATGTCATAGTAAAACTAGTTAAATCCAAAGAGAACATCTTAAATGCAGTCAGAAGAGGCAAAAAAATGAAGGCACATTTGTTTAAGAGAATAAAAATAAAATTGGCACCTGACTTCTCAATGTCAGCATTGAAAGTTAAAAGACAGTGATATTGACAGCTTTAACGTATTTAAAGAAGTACAGGTTCGGTATTCCTTATCCAAAATTCCAAATTATTGGGACCAGAAGTGTTTGGGTTTTGGGGGGGAGGAGTTGCCTCTAAAATAGGGCAAGTCTCAGACCCTTTACAGTCCTAAATGTAAACAGACAACTCCAAAATGGCAAAAAGAAATAGGTAACCCAATATGAAAATAGATAAAAGACTTCAACGAGCATTTCACAAAAAAAGAGTATACAAATAAGCGTATGAAAATTTGTCAACATCATTACTCATCTGGAAAATCTAAGTCACAATGTGATATCACTCATCCACCAGAATAGCTAATAAAAATATTGATGATAACAATTATTCAATTGTTCATGAGAATGTGGAACAGATGGAGTTCCATACAGTCCTGGAAAAGGAGAAAAAAAATATGTATATAACACATACACAAACATATGTATTAGAACTGTTTGTCACTATGTAAGCTGAATATATGCATGTCTGTTGAACAAGTATTTTAGTAGGGGGTGGGGAGTGAATGTAATGGTATAATGTGGTGTGGTGTATGAAAACATATGTAGTGGAATATTCATAGCATTGCTATTTTTAATAGTGCCAAACCAGAACAACTCCAATATTTATCAACACCAAAAATATAAACCATTTATTTATTCAGTGGAATGAGTTAAATGAATTTAATTCATATTAAATATGAATTCATTTTATTTAATGTATTTAATATGAATTTAATTCATTTAATATATAATTAATATGTATTTTGTTTAATATGAATTTATTTAATATGAAGTTCAAAAATGAGCACCCTAATCTGTGGTTATCAGGCTCTGATAACCGTTCCTTTGGGGATGTAGCAACCAAGAAGGAGACTCAAGCAGATGGATTACCAGTAACATTCAATTTCTTGATCTGGGAATTGATTACATAGGGTTTTCAATTTATGATGATCAACTGACCTGTACACTTAAGATTTGTGCAGTTTTATAGTATGTACATTTTACATTAATGAAAATTAAAGTTTTTAATTTGATTAAATTGAGAAAGACATGGGAACCCACACAATATGGCAGACCTCTGCAGTTTGTAGTCAAGCTCTTACAGTGCTTAGTGTCTATTTCACTCCTCCTACACTCTCAACTGGAGTTTTCCAGGCTCCTGTCAGAGGTCATCCTTGTATCTTAGTTGTCAAATCCATGAACCTTTTTTAGTCATCTCTTTCTTGACATCTAATTTTATTTAACCTCTACTTTATTAAAAAGTTTAGCTCTTTTTAACTTCCCAGTAGGCTACTCACTCTGTCTTCTACTGTTTGAACTATTCCGAGTTACTCTTCTTCAAGATTTCCTTTTTCCATGTGCCTCTACATTTTGACCCATGGATTTTATTATCCTTTCTTTTGTAATCTTTCTGTATCTTTTTTCTGCCTGTTTATTTATTGCTATGGTTTAACCCACTTATATAATAAAAACCTGTAAGAGCATTAATACTGAGTCGGTTTTTCTTCGAGAGTTCCAAACCCAAATTTCACTGTTCCATAGGAATCTCATCTGAATAAATTCAAAAGTTAACTTTTCATGTCCCCAGACCTGCTATAGTTTTTTATATTGTCTGCCTTTGTTAATATATCATCATGTAATTGTCCAAACCAGAAACCTGGTATTATCCTGGATTTTTTTGTTTGTGTTTGGTTTGTTAATTTGTCCGTTATCTCATTTTCTCTCCACAATAACATGGTTACGTCGATTCTCCTCTTTATATGTCTGTTATGTCATCCATGACACTTGCCATCCATGACATTTTTACCTTAGTTCATTATTTCTTACACAGGCATTTTGATTAGAGCACAACTGGTCACCCTGACTCCAGTTTTAAACCCCAAGACTCAGTCCCACAACAAAATCATAATAGAACTGTTCATTTCATCTGAGTCTTTACTAGCCTGTACATACTTCTGTCTTAGAACCTGCAACACTTGTAAAATATCCTTGAGTTTGCTTACCTATCTATCTATTATAGACTTAAACTGGGACCTTATTTTATTGACCTCAGAAGCCACTGTGCTTGCAGCATTTTAGATGCTAAGCATATGGCTATTGAAAGGATATCTCTGTGATTTTTAGCTATTTGTATTTTTGAGTTTATCAGTCTCCCTTATCAGACTAAGCTCATTAACAGTCAGGTCAATGTACTTAATCTAATACTCAATAAATGTTTGCTTAATGAATAAATGCATGTAGTAGAATTAAGTTTGGCTGAAATAAACTTTGATTAGGAACTTGTAAAGGACTAAAAGATTAATAAAAAGAGCTTTAAAGTAGCTCAAAGGAAGAGAATCATATAAAAATTCAATGGAATAGTTGTGAGATAGTGAATTCATTATAGGAAAAGGAAAGATTTATTTCTTATCCTTTTTTTAATGATGAAAAAGCTTATTTGGGAAAATTCTGTTAATATTCTTTTCCAAACATGAACAGACTGAAGAATTACCAATCAGATAGCTATCAATCTTATGATATTTTAGAACAATACATAAAAATAAACCTACATATATCAGTGGCATCAGATCTAGGTGTTTCATAAGGTGGCGAAGAAAAATAAAGATTAGTGGATCACACACATGTCTAGCCAAGCAAGGTAGTAGAAAAAAAATAAGGGATGGGTACAAAGAACATTTGTATTAAATAAGCTGCTAGGGGAAACAGCAACATTGTCTCTAGAAAGGATAATACTTGATGAATTAATTGGAATGTGTTGAGAGGAAAGTTAGAAAAATATATAGAGAGGAGATAGATACATGGTTTAAAATTATTTAGACATTCATAAATCTTTGACAGTGTATAATACCAAAGACCCCAAAACCTAACCCCTTTTTTATGAAAAAAAAATTGGCTTACAAAATAGAAAATAAAGTGTGTAGAAAATACAGGTACTTCTCTGAGTAAAAATAGTTTCTTGGGAAGATCTGTTCTAGGTACATATTTTATAAAAATTTGAATATCTTCAAGTTTGAAGTTGAATTAAACCTTACTGGATATTGAATATATAAGGAAAGAGGAATAAAAACAAAATTTCTTTATCTATGTAAGTGTGAAGAAAGATGCTTTTAATAATCTAAGAGCTACGTGTCTTTAATATTTTAGTGGACCAAGGGAGACTCTGGGATTTTGAAAGCAATTGCTTATGGTTATTATTTTTGTTAGAATTGGTGACATATTGCTGGAGTTAGAGTTTCTCATTAGCTGCTAAGAAGCATATGTTATAAAATAATTTAAAATTGCATATTCATATGCACATTTTTCCACAAGTGTTTTACATCTCTCTACAGGAGTGTCTTCCTTTTTAAATAGATGTCTGCTTTTGGAGGCTCTAATTAGTTATCTTTTCTTTGTTTTTACATTCCATTTTATTTACAACAGAAAACTGTGCTTAATGCTGTGTATACTGATACTGAATTGCAATCTACCTTCTTTCCTTTTATTTTTTATATGTTTCAACTTGAAGATTATATTGCAAGATGAAGGTCAGCAGGATACAAAATGACAAAAAGTGATTATAATTAATATGTTAGATGATGATATGATAGTTATAATGCGAACCATGATAATTAGAGAAAACCAGTGAATTTTTATATTAAAATTTTAATAATGTCTGTCACATTGTTAATTCAGGTTCTAAGTGTTGTATTTAATTCTGCATCATTATTTTAAGCTCTAATTTTTTTTGTCAAAAAATGGCTACTAAGACTTAAGAGTCATTAATATGAAAATATGTCTGCATAATCTCTTTGTCAAAGGTAGAGAAGGATGACTGAATTACTCATTATAGCATGTAAGGAATGTGACTACTGTAGCAAAATGAATAGAGAACATATTCTTCAGATATAAACAAATCCTATAACTCAAACATTAAAAGTTCAGTTTACCCATCACTAGCTCCTGATTCTCCAGCCTTTGTAGAACAGTAACTGAGGAGGGTTATTGAAAACTCCTAGTGGACAAGACAATGATAAAGAGGGCCCTGTATTTCTGCCTGATTATTGGGAGAACAGTTCTGAGCATAAACACTTCATTTCAAAATTTAGCAAGTCAGAGCTGTATAATTTTTCTTTATCTAAGTGTCATGTTGAAAAGTAGCAGATTTTGAAGCTTGTATTTTTTTTCTTAAGAATCAAATTTAATAAAGGTAATGGCAAGATAATTCAATACGATTCTTTTTTCCTCTCTGCTTAAGTAACATGAATTCCCAAAACAGTATGTGGAATAAAAATCATTACAGTTTAGATCATTTTCTATTATCATAGAAGAAAAAAAAGGTACAGTGTTAAAGGGGAGAAAAATTGCTGACTTTGAATACAGTAGACCTAGGTTTGAATCCTGGCTTTACCAGTGATTAGCAGTACTCCTTGTTATTTATTTAACATTCCTGAGTATCAGTTTCTTCATAGGAAAAACTTAGATGGAAGACTTTCCCTTGCATACATATTACAATGAGTGCAAACACCTAGTACAATATCTAAAACCCAGAAATTGCTTCAAGTGGTAGCATTCACTATTGTTACTGGTGTTGGAGTAACCAGCCCCCAAATGGCCACCAGTGAGCCACCTCTGGATAATTATGCCTTGGTATAATCCTCTCCTCCTGAGTGTAAGCTAGGCAAAGTGGCTCACATCTAATGAATAGACTATGGAAGAAGTAATGGTGAATCACTTCCAAGATTAGGTTATAAATGACTGCAGGTTCCAGTGCAGGCAGTCTTTCTGTCTGTCTCATCAGTCACTATGGAGGAAGCCAGATGACATGTCATAGCCAACATGTGAAAAGAGCCCACATGGTGAGGACCACATCTCTGTCCAACAGATAGCAGGATCCAAAGCTTGCCAACACGTCCTAATTGGGCTTTGAAGCAGAGCCTCCCCTAGTCAAACCTTTTGACAGCTCCAGCCAACAGTTTGAAACCTCACAAAAATCTGATCTTGAACAACCCAGTTAAACTTCTCTCATATTTCTACCCTTAGAAATTGTAAGACTATCACTGACTTTTGTTTTAAGCTGTGGATTTGTTATGTAGCAATGGCTAACTTAAACAATATTATCATTCTTGAAGTTGTTTATGAAGTACAATTGAAAAATCGTATTTTAAAGAGTCTTTCCAAGGGTTTTCAAGTATTGAAATTTATTCTTACGTATATACACAATCTTTATTTTTTTTACTTTTCACAAAGGGATGTACGAGTAATTTAATGGCATATTTTAAAAAATCTCTATTTCTCCACAGCTAAAATAGATTTTGGTAAAAATCACTTCACTGTAAGGATAACTAACAAAATAGAGCAGGACAAGGCCAGAGGGAGTATGTGAAAATAGTCAAAGCAATTTCAGAGGGAAATTCTACCTCTGCAGAAGACATATCCCTTGCAGCAATAAACGACATAATGTAATGAATGGAATCATTCATAAACAGTTCAATTCTCATGTGTTAACCTTGACCATCCAAGGTTGTTTGATCAAAATAAAACATACTAAAACTTTCAACAATGAGAGAAGAGGGGCAAATGTTTCATCACTTTTATATGTGTTGTGGTATTCCAATGAAGAAAGTGAGAGGGGTAAAAATTATTATGGTTTGTTAGGGGAACTATTAAGAATTAAGCTACGTGTGGGTGAATAGTGACAGATGGGTTGGATAGGAAAGTCTAAACCAGATTATGAAAGGTAGTTTTTAATGAGTAATTTCAACTGTAATAAGAAACTATTTTAGGATTTCGACCAATAAAGTACTGTGATAATAATGATGTTTTGTTAACACTCCATTAATATGGTATAGGATGGTAGATGTTGTCTAGCAGAGCACAGTAAATTCCTTGGAGACTCTTGTATCTCCTATGAATAGTGTGTGTTTCTGGTTGGGCATACAGTGGACAATATATTCTTGCTGTATGTTATTAAAATTCATGGAATCTAGCAGTCCATGAGCAAACATCAAAGGAAATGATAGTCCTTTTTGGTATCAACATTGATTCTTTTCTTGTTCATTTGTGTCATAAGATTACATTTATATCTTTTACGTTAGTTTAGGTGATGAAATTTATGGAAGATTGTGTGTGTGTGTGTGTGTGTGTGTGTATAATACTATAGATAGTCATACTCAGCATAGGGAAGAAAGACTTTGTATTCAAACAGACCTGGATACAAACTTGCCTGTACCACTTACCAGCTTTTAAGTTATTTACACCAAGCCTTTATTTCTAAAAGCGCTATCTGGGGTGATTACGTCTACCTTAAAAGATTTTTGTATGAAGAGTCTGGGCCATAATGGGTACCCCATGAATGTTGCTATTATCCTTTAGTAAATGAAGCAACTGCTTCCCATTAATTAGGTTCTTTGCAATCAAGACATAATTAAAAGGAAAAGAAATCTCACAATTAGGGATTTACATCCCTTGCCTTTTTTTGAGTCAATATTTCTAATACATTTTTAAGTGTTCCTGTTTGCTGGAAGAAATTTCCAAGACTACAGTGAAGTTATTATACAAATTTATTTCCTTAGAATCTGTAAAAATTATGAAACATAAGTGCTTTATTCATTGCTCTACTTACAAACCACACACACACACACACACACACACACACACGTATTTCACAAGACATTTAGGTTATGGTTCCCATCCAAGTCATGTATCCTAGAAAGAAAACATTCCTCAGAACATTTGAAATTCTTAACCACGTTGCCAGCAGAATAGTCTGCCAACTCCTAAGCGAAAACCCAGGCCTTTCAAATATTTGTTTACTAAATAAAAATAAGACAAGATATTTTGCTGCACCTACACTGAAATAATTTAAATATGAATTTTAGTTACAGAATATGTGGAATAAACCACAGACGAATGTAAAGTATATCTATCATTAAAAAAAGAAACGTCCTTTAATTTTCATTTCCATTTTTATCTTGCTATTTCAGTTCTGCCTCTCTAAATCCAAACTAAAGAAAGCAGATAAGGAAGACACTTAGGTTACATCATATCCTTTTGCAAGATGCTGAAATATGTTTTAAAATTTGCTGTGTGAATACTAGGCCATGCATGAATCATCTGATTTTATTGGTATGTGCCATGTACACGTCTATTTTAAAGTCCACTACTTTACTAAAATATTTTGATAAACTGGCTCAGTTAATCCTCGCTAATTTTGACTGCACAAATAATTACTGAATTTGTGATTTTGCATATTATTTTTTAAATTCATACATTAAGGATAATTTATCAAGCCAAACTTTACATGTATTACATTGATTCTTAGAAAACAAATATGAGCTCAAGTTACTGCTGAAATGAGAATTGCAGAAAGGCAAACACATTTGTCTTTTCTTATTAGCATCAATAGCTTTAATCAAGCTGGGAAATCTTATTTAAAATAAATAACTCTTTGTCAGAAATTCCTGAGTTGTTGATTTCAAGCTCTGGGTAATCACTCGATAGGCCAACAGTAAATTAATGCCAAGTGTTCCACTGTCAAGTATAAGGTTCACAGTATGCTAAAAAAGAAATATATATATACAATTTTTGTTTGTCTATGAATTTTTATACATATATGTGAAACCTACTCTAAAAAATACATCATTATATTAAGGTACTAAGGTTATAATTTTTTTATATTTTGTATACTCATTTTGGTCTAGTTTTGCTATTGTATATCTTTATGAAAAAATACATGCTTGGGAGAGTATGGAAAGAGGGTTGCTTTAGAGAAAAACTAAAAATAAAAACTCTAAAATATTAATAGAAAAAACAACCTTTTCTTTTCTTTTTTTTAATATTTTTTGGCAAAACAGGCTCTTCCAGAAAAGAGCTTCACTTAGGGAACACAGGGAAATGATCAGGAAATCTGAATGTGTCAAGATAAAGTTATCACACTTCTTTACTATACTTGCTGTTGTTTATGTATTAATGTTTTATAAAAACAAATTTGTTTATAAGTTTTTAATCTCTGTACAAACACTTGAATATAGAGGGTTGTTTTCATTAGCTTTTGCTTTGTTTTCTAAAAACAGGAAATTGTTTATACCTAGGCCATCAGGTCTCTAATATAAAAAAATGAATTAGGTGGCAATGAACTGAAAATAGCAAAATTTGGAAAACAACTAAAATTCTATCTTCCCTCAACTTTTAAATTCTATTACTAATTTAATCTCCTACTTGCAGAAAATAAGCAGTTTACTTGAATATAGGTTAGTTGCTTCTATGTATGTAAATATATCCAGGTGCAGAGAATCATGTTACATGGGTTTACTCTGAGGGCCATACACACCTACTCTAGTAACTCAATACACAACTATAACATCTGTAACATCTTTTCACTTGATTTCTGGTTAATTCTCTCTTGCTACTTCCTTGATATTGGAATTTGTACATCCCTTCTGTGAGGGTCTCTATTCTAGTCCTCAAGAGCTGGGAATTTAAACCCAATCATTCTCCAACATTTATTCTTCTTTAGGAGGTGGAAATGAACCAGAAAACCTATCTAAGTCTGTTTATGTGCCCAAATGAGTCTGACCACCATCCAGATCTTTAGGATCCCTCCTTCCACAGCCTATAAATACTTTCCCAGTATTTTCTTGGGGATCCATAGTCATGATTGGTTTTACTAAGTATAGAGAGGAGGTCTATCAATGTGATTAGAAGATCTTTTTTTGCTAATCATTGCTAATCAAAATAAGGCTCCTCCCTTCCCATAGAGACAGGAAGATGAGGACTCTATCTTGCTTGATGATTACATTCCAAAGAATGGCTCCCAAATCCCAGAGAAAGACATTCCTAGGTTGTAAAACTGTCAAGAGTCTGCGATAATATGTACATCTGAAAGTAACAAAGAAAGGATTTATATTTGAAAGTTTCCTATAGTAAATGTTTTAAGAAAAGGGAAGTCTGGAGCTTATGGTCAGGAAAAAAACCTGTCTAAAGTTTAGTCAAGCTGTAGGGAAAATTAGGGCCATCTAAGATATAAGCTACCAAATGCATCTTAAATTCAATTGCTGTGTAAGTTACCCTTTATTTATGCTTTAATCAGAATTGTTTCTTTAGTGTAGGATCAGAAGTTTTTTCAATGTAAAATAAAAAAAGTTTCTGGTGTCCAAATGTGTATGCTTAGAAAGCAGGAATTTTGTGAACAAAATACACTAATTGTTTTGCTAATTATTCCTCTCATATGCAATTGTGCAAGCATGTACTGGCTTCCAACTTTATGAAGGATTCAAAAGGCTGATAGGAAACAGAGGCCGTTCTCCGCAGCATGCAGGTAAAGACTGACCTTGAGCTTGCAGCTGGAATTACAAAAACTTATTTTCTTCTTGTTCACACAGGAAATGACTTATTTCTTGTAGCAGTCCATGAACTGGGACATGCTCTGGGATTGGAGCATTCCAATGACCCCACTGCCATCATGGCTCCATTTTACCAGTACATGGAAACAGACAACTTCAAACTACCTAATGATGATTTACAGGGCATCCAGAAGATATATGGTAGGTTACTACTGTTTCAATTTGCTTAATCCTGAGCCAAGCACTGTCCTCATATTTTCAAAAGGTCCACCTGACAAGATTCCTCCACCTACAAGACCTCTACCGACAGTGCCCCCACACCGCTCTATTCCTCCGGCTGACCCAAGGAAAAATGACAGGCCAAAACCTCCTCGGCCTCCAACCGGCAGACCCTCCTATCCCGGAGCCAAACCCAACATCTGTGATGGGAACTTTAACACTCTAGCTATTCTTCGTCGTGAGATGTTTGTTTTCAAGGTAGGAGACTGTGATTTTTTTTTTTTTAACAGTTTGTTGAGAGATGCCTTTGCTTGGTTTGCAGGACCAGTGGTTTTGGCGAGTGAGAAACAACAGGGTGATGGATGGATACCCAATGCAAATTACTTACTTCTGGCGGGGCTTGCCTCCTAGTATCGATGCAGTTTATGAAAATAGCGACGGGAATTTTGTGTTCTTTAAAGGTAAGGATGTTTTCCATATCTGGCTATGTTGTATATATTCTACATTTACACTTATTCCATACAGGTAACAAATATTGGGTGTTCAAGGATACAACTCTTCAACCTGGTTACCCTCATGACTTGATAACCCTTGGAAGTGGAATTCCCCCTCATGGTATTGATTCAGCCATTTGGTGGGAGGACGTCGGGAAAACCTATTTCTTCAAGGGAGACAGGTCAGTATACACTTCTCATGAGAAAAACAGTTGTGTTTGTTGTTGTTGTTTTTATCCTTTGTAGATATTGGAGATATAGTGAAGAAATGAAAACAATGGACCCTGGCTATCCCAAGCCAATCACAGTCTGGAAAGGGATCCCTGAATCTCCTCAGGGAGCATTTGTACACAAAGAAAATGGTATGCAACATGTGCTTTCTACATTTCATAAGGTACCTGTGTGTGTGTATGTTTTTCCCCCTAGGCTTTACGTATTTCTACAAAGGAAAGGAGTATTGGAAATTCAACAACCAGATACTCAAGGTAGAACCTGGATATCCAAGATCCATCCTCAAGGATTTTATGGGCTGTGATGGACCAACAGACAGAGTTAAAGAAGGACACAGCCCACCAGATGATGTAGACATTGTCATCAAACTGGACAACACAGCCAGCACTGTGAAAGCCATAGCTATTGTCATTCCCTGCATCTTGGCCTTATGCCTCCTTGTATTGGTTTACACTGTGTTCCAGTTCAAGAGGAAAGGAACACCCCGCCACATACTGTACTGTAAACGCTCTATGCAAGAGTGGGTGTGATGTAGGGTTTTTTCTTCTTTCTTTCTTTTGCAGGAGTTTGTGGTAACTTGAGATTCAAGACAAGAGCTGTTATGCTGTTTCCTAGCTAGGAGCAGGCTTGTGGCAGCCTGATTCGGGGCTGACCTTTCAAACCCAGAGGGTTGCTGGTCCTGCACATGAGTGGAAATACACTCATGGGGAAGCTTCCATGATGCACAGTATCTGCTGTTCTTCAGTCCTTTGTCTTTCTTTGTCATTCAGTTCTAGGCCTTTCCTCTGCACGCTCAATGCCCAGTAAAATTTCAGGATTAACTAAAGAAGAGGAGAAAAAGAAGAAAAGATTCTTCTTAAAAGTTTCTAATGTTATTTTCCTTCTGAAGTCTGAGCCCATTTCTGGGGGGAGAAAAAAAAAGCAAATCAGAAAACCCACGGTTTTTCTTTTTTTCTTTTTTTCTTTTTTTCTTTTTTTGCTTTAAAACAAAGGGAAAAAAGAGTTTAAACAAAAAACCCACAATTGAACTTCCAGGAAAGTGTGAAGACCCAAAACAGCTTTGTCTCCAAAGAAGATAGCTCTCTGACTGCTTTGGATAGTCTCCTACGCACCATTTTGTCAGGTGGGAGATTTGGAATACACATGCAGGACGTTAGACTGTTGGGACAGCCATTTTCCAACAACCAAGGGGCCAAAATATCTGCAATATAGTAACAGCCTTAATAATACATCCATTTTTCGTTTTATACAGCTGTTCTCAGCTATGTCCTCAGTGTTTCATCGCATTTATATTCATAGCTATTTTCAAACACGACCTTTTAATTGTTTTTGAAGTATTTCTAAACCCCTTCTTTCCACCTTACTCCTCCATCATTGTGATAATCTTCCCAAGTTGTATTAGGCCATTGCCCCAGGCCTTCCATGGGTCTGTCAGGAATATTCGTTACAAAGCAGAGCAAGAAGCAGTATGTCTCTGAAGTGGATTACAGTGGCAGTTATTTTACAAGGATTTGTGACACTAGTAACATACCCGTGTAACCCTTTGAGAACTATCAGACCAGCTTTCAGAGTCTTAGGATTGTCGGTCTTGCGATCTGATAAATTATAGAACTGGGCAATGGTAAAAACAGTCACAAGTTCAAGAAGTTCAGGTTTTTAAAACAGATATCCTATAATGTCATATAATTTTTAAATGATTTACAAGACTACATAAATGTGTTTATAACAAACAGAAATGATGTTACTTGCCAAAATTTTTCTGGCAAATAAAAAAGGTATTTTATTAAGATTCTCATAAATCTGAAATTTTATTTGAAAAACTGATAATAGCCTAAGTCTTCTTTTCTTTTTTTTAGGCATACTGAATTTCTGTTTTAAAATCCATTGCATGAAAATTCAATTTGCCTTGGTATATGCAGTTAGCATTGCCATTTTAAAAATGAATTAAAACGGTGACTCTGAAGTTGCATGAATATCCTCCAGTGCATTACCTATTGCATGTCCACCATAGTTCTCAAAGGGTTAGTGTGGCTTCTGGCATTTAGCCGTCCATTTGATCACTGACAGAGCCAAGAGACCACCAAAGCATTTCATTGTTGAGTGTAATTTGTCCTAACAGCAGTATTGTCATTTTCATGTGACCTGCAGAGCAGGTTTGTATCAATATTTTTTTCCTAGAGAAAAGTCAGCAACTGACAGACCTCTTTATTGATTTTTAGGAGCTGCTTCTTGCAGTGAAAGGCTTTACAGCCACTGGGCTGTGAACTTATTAGAGATGGTCAGAATGAATGCACCCCATGAGTCAGACATTGGCTTTGTGTGAAAGCCAGCTTTGAGGGGATTAGCTTTTGAAACAATGAACAGCTTGCCTTGAACTTGATTATTGATCTATTGACTGTCATTAACAACAACTTAAACATTGTCTTCTGTGAAAATTTTCCTTGAAGAGTCCTGTTCTATGTCTTTGCCCTTTGACCTTTAACTTGCAAACTGGCACAAACTGAAGGAAATCTGGTGTTGCTTCTCCATTGGATTAGTTGTTCTCTAAAACCTAGTAAGCATGAGCTGTTTCCTTAGAGTGGAGAGAGTGGTGATGGCAGATCTGCAGATGGACACTTTGCTCTTTACATGCACACTCTGAAAATGCCCTATAGGTAGAAGTGAATTTTAATTTCATTTTAATATAATTTCAAGTCTAAATTCATCATTTTAGTACAAATTACAAAAACTATAGGAAAAAAAAAACCTCAAATACTTGAATGGCCAGTGTGGCTTTTATATAAAGCAGGAATTTTATACTAGTAAAAATTTCTTACTCATTTGCTAATACACATTTCCAGATGATTTTTAATGAGTGTAGGTATACATTCTTATTTGGAAATGGATAGTTTGGCTGCCTTGAATTTATATTTATACTCAACGTAGCATGAAAATTAGAATGCCTTTTGGTTAAACTACATGTTTATGATTTGGTTGGGGAAAATATTTTATAATTGTGGGTGGCATGCTGCAAAGCCTTGCAGATTGTTATTTCTTACAACCTGAGCGTATATAGTATGAGCCTAAGAAAAAAGAAGAGTAAGAAAAGAAGAATGGCTTTACAGTAAAATATCATACAATGCAGACAATATTTTAAGAGGATATTGGAGATTATGTACGCAAGGGCCAAGAAAGCAAGAAATGAGAACCAGAGTCAGCCCTGTAGCTTTACTTCAGTGCTTCCATTCTAGATGATGCTGATATTATAAAGAGTTAGTCACTGCTGCTAAGCATGGAGGACTATATACATAAGCTCGTTTATACAGTGTTTGCTTGTGGGAGGGTTTAATCCTTTTAGGGCCTTGATGTCAAGAAAAAAATAACTGGAAACTATATTTTGCTAAAGATAGAAATGAGGAACTGTGTCATTTTGGGACATGTGCAAATCATTGAGGAACTCCATCACCCTGCATTGAAAATTGATTTTTTTTTCCTCTAAAATGAGAAAGAAACTGAATAAGCAATCTGTTGCCTCTTTACTCATTCATCACAATATCCTGATTCGTCATAAGGCTATCAGTATATAAGGGCTAGAAAATAATCATAGCATTAAGAAGGAAGGAGTCTATCATTATGCTTGAATTCTGGCAAATGTCATGAATAAGGGTTGGGTCATATTTACTTTAATATGAGACAAGATTTATGTGATAAGCAAAGGCATATAAGGCTGCTCTTTTGAACAGAACATTTCAGTTATCAGGCTGTACTATTACAAGAGATAAGAAGACAATAAGGACAATGTAATCACAAACAGTGGGATTCCATTTGTTTATTGTACACCAGCTACTTTGTGGGTATGGTTCCTGACTCCTCTTCTACATGAGGTTTGGGAAAAAAGTCTCAAACCAAATGGAACAGTGAAAGGGAAAGTAATTCATCTAGCACATAAGAATAGTGATTCAAAACCAATGCAGAATAAATTTCCATGGGTCAATAACATAAGGTGTCAGTTCAGTGTTACTAGAGATATGCAAGGCATAAAATATTTTCATCACCCCATCACTAATAACATGAAAAGCTCAGACATAGGATTTCCCAAATTGAAATGAAAACACATTCATGCCTGCAAAAATAATTCTCCTTCTGCTTCATTTCTCATTACTTTATCTAATATAAACACAAATGTAAACAAGGTAATGGTCTTCATGTAAAATGACCATATAGTTAAGAATTTTAGTAAAATATTGTTGTTCTGTGTATTATTAAACAAATGCAATGAAGTATTAAAATAGCTGATCAGTTTGAATTTCCTGTAAAGCAGTAATTCCGCATCAGAATTGTAGATAAGGTTGTGAATTTATTGACTCATTTCAGAACAGTGTCTGTTGACATGGCAGTCAGAGCAGGTGAATACAGATGCTCTTTCTGATTGCAAAGGTTATAGAGCTAAATTAGACAGCATTATGTGATACTAGCAAAGACAACTTCTGTTATAAATCAGAGGGCAAGGCTTTTCTGAATCGATGTGATAAATTACTAAGTAATGATTACCAAAAATAATTACTAAGTAATAAAAGATACAGACTGGTTTACTGAAATAAGCAAGTGTTACATTTAATAATTACCTATAATCTTTTTTTGTTAACACATAAGCAAGTGTTACCTTTAATAATTACCTATAATCTTTTTTTGTTAACACATAATTTGGCCATTTCATATACTGTGTACCTATTTTCATTCCCTCTCTGTGGGTCATTAAAAAACACAATGTGGTGGATAAGAACATTGTCCAAACTTCACTGCTAGTTCCAATACATAGATGATGGTGTGTAAACTGGATTGTAGGGGTAGTCATATTTGCAAGTTCTACATGTTATGCTAATATATCTAGTATGGTACACATACACGCCCACACTTTGTGGATCTTACAGTGGAATAAATAGTGTGTCCATATTAACTAAACTCAAAGTGCTATCTGAAGAGGAATGGATGTTATAAGCAGACAGACAGACTGAGTTAAACTGAGTCATGAAAAAATATATATTTTAAAGTTTTTGGAATCATTTCCAGAAACTAATAAAGGGAATTATTTACTGGTAGTATTGAGTCTGTGAGATTGTAGTATATACTGAAACAATCTTCTGGATGGTGGTAAGGTCTTTTTTAGCAAACACAGTAAAGAGCTTATTTCATTTCTGATGCTTTCAAGGGCATATTCCAAAGTATCACAGATGTCAAATAGAATATGCTATATAAACCAAAAATGTGCATTTCAGATGACCTATTACAGCAATCTCAGCCAATATGTAATATCACAAAATGTGTCAAGTCAATCATATAAGAGGATCTAATCATTCGGCTGTATTTCATGTACCTTCATGTTGTTGATATATTGTGACCACAGGAAATAGGTGCCAGAGCATATGCAGTTAAGTTACAGGCTCCACGTTGCCTAGGAGGGAATCATAACTACATCAGAAAATTTTTAACAGTTATATCTTAAAAATTAGAATTTTATGTAATAAATAAAGCGGCAACCAGGAATAGCAACGCAACAAATATGAAAGCTAATTATTATATTTAGCTTTCATATTTATATAATATGATGGAAATGGAGGAGGAAAAATGAGTCTTTTGTTAAATATAAAGACAAACTATAACACTCCTTGATAATACAACTGGAAATTTTACTTTAGCAAGCATAAAATAGTGGAGGAAAAAAATCCAACTTCAAGCTCTTTGCACTAGTGATGATTATGTGATATATCAATGTAATATTTAGCCAGTGGTCATTAGATGTTACTGTGCTTAAACACATCTGATACTCATGCATTGCCTTACAGGCTAAAAATGTAAGAGGTAGGTGTTCAGTAACCTCAAGTTGGAAAGATATATAATGTTAGAATCCCCTGAGACAAGCCATTTCCCTGAAATAGAAATTTACCTCAATACTCATGTAATCTAAGACACTTGGCGTAGTAGCAAAGAAGTTGCCTTCATGTTCTAGTCTCATCTAATTGTGACCTTTGTCTTTCATGTACTTCTGAAATCATTTTCCACTTTTTCCACTGGTGTGATTTTGAAACAATTCTGAAATATTTCAGGTAAGATTAATAACATCCAATTACAAATATATGTTTCAATATTTTATACGTATGTCTACTTTGAAAGTTAAACCAATAGTATAGAAAGCCTAAGAATGAACACTGATTGGACATACTCACAGAAATTAAGGGAAAAACACATATTGTAAAATTCCTGTCAATGTTTGAGTAGAATACAGAAGTACATAGCAGTCTTCAATTTTTAAACACAATTATGGGCTTATAACTGGACGTGACATGCATCATTTATTAGAACAATATTATTTATTTATACTAAGTAAGGATATAAGATCACAGAAGCTTAGTGTTATAACGGAGACTTCACAGACATTCATAACTAATGTTTTCTAAGGCAAATAAGGGCATAAACCAGAACTCATGGTCAGTGCAGAGTAAGTATAAAAAGTTATGTATGAAAGACATTTATTTATAGAGATTTCTGAGGATTCTATGCCTTTTCAACTTAAAGATGAGTGTGTCTTAGAATTTGTTTTATGCATCATTGGACTGGGGATGATATTCAAATGTGCACTCAGCGTGTCCTCACATTAAAGGGCACATTGAACAGTATAGGAAAATACATCATAAACTAGAATGTTGTACAGATTCATATAACTTTCCCATGTGCTCTGCTGTAGAGCTGAATTTATATGCCCTTAAAAAGGGATAAGAATCAATTAAATATAAATACGGAAATATACTTATGTTAGGTCACTTAGCTTCAGAGCAAGATGTCATTAACCTTTATTTCACAGAGAAAAACTGGAAGAAAAGAATGGTGAACAAGAATAAAATGATAAACTTTTTGGCTTATAGAGATGTTTCTTGGGAATTTTTTCCACTTGTTTTTATACATGAAAAAAATATCAGTCACAATACAGACATTTCTGTAGTATTTGGTCTGTGGGTAAACTGGATCCCAGGCAGAATACTTTTTGACACAGGCCTTTTTATACATGCTTTATATATGATGAAGCTTTGGTGAGATGTGACTGCATGGTAGGATGCATTTTCCTAGGATAGGATATGGTGCTGCTTGTACTTGCCACCTTTTATATGAATGTATGTCGCTACATTGGCCTGTCTTGCCAAGACATGGTTGAATGAAGCCTGGTGTGAGCTGTCTATTTGAAAAGTCACTAGGATGCATGTTTCATTTGCCGTTACATAATGCCAATTTGAACCTGTTTCCTCTATATATTAACAATCCAATTGTTAAGATAAAATATACTTTGCTTGAATGAATGATTTTGGTAGTAATATGAGCGTTATCCTTAAATCAATGTTACAATTTTTGCTATTACTGAAATACCGTCACAGAGGCCACATTATTGGCTGTCTATACCATTGCCTGAGTAAAATTAGGTTTTTAGGTCTTTTTGGCATTTACTTCTTTTACAGCTGATGTGGAATCAATTATTCCTTTATATGTTCATAAGTACAAAATTTCACTATCTTAATTACTTCCAAACAAACAATTTCCAAGCAAGGGTATGTGTGCCTGGTTTTTCTGCTCCTCCAATTCTAAGATCGTTATTTGTTTGCCTTCTGTTTCTCACCCAAAAATACAGATGGTTGGGAAAGATACATCTTATTGAGTTGTCCTATGCAGTCTCTGTCTATATTTGCATTTCTTTCTATTCCTATCTTGCCTTTTTTTTTTTTTTTTACACAGATTTGGTTTTCCCTTCCCTTTGTGAAAACCAGAATTGAGCAGCATTGTACATCAGAGATGGTACCCAGGAAATGTCTTTGTTCCTCAGTATTTTTCGTCAAAACTTCCATGCAAAGACAGTCCCAGCAAAGTTGACATACATCCCAACCTCTCTCATTGGCTTTTCTAACTTTTTATAGAGCTATTCCCCTGAGAAAAGTGAAATGCTGAGTATGATGGGTATTGCCTGTTGATAGGATAGCTAAGGAAATTTGCTTTTGGAGAATGTATCTTAAATAATTATACAGGAAAGTAGTCACAGTATAGTGTTCTGTTTAAGGTACATCATGGGTACATAAATGCCTAAAACCTTCATCCTTTGGTCTATTTCTCTGTAAGTGTAAATTACATATATATTAGAAAGAGAGATAGAATCAAAGAATTAGGGGTGTTACAGAGGCAGCTTTTTGCTGCCTTGGTTTTGACTGTATCAGCATTTCTATTGCAGACCTCTATTTTCAGGGGTTTTAGAGACTCGACCATAAAAATTTGTTTCAGGCTTAAAAGTTTTGAAAGATTTTTTTAGGTATCTGATTTTAAACAAATAGATCTTGTTTTTATATTATAGGAGGGAAATAAATGGAGTTTACTAGTTCAATTTTGCGCTAATATAACTTTTAATAAACTTAACTTTTTAAACAAAAACATAAAATCTAATTAGTTCATAGTTGGTTGATGCTTTTTTAAAAGAATCAATTATTGACCTTGAGAAACTTGCCTGCTTCATCAGTATAGTAACCTATCTTTAAGATATTTTAAAACGTGTATACCTTTATTAACATTATCTTGATTCCAGCGGTGGATCAGTATGATAATGCAGATTTATGACATCCATATAAGCTATCTGGTAATATAGATTTAGGAATATATAGTATATATGATACATATATATATATATATTTACTAGATAGATTAAGGAGAAAAAGCTCCCATAAACTTAGTTTGTCAAATAAATACCATATATTTAAAAAATGCACAGACATTTATCATTCAGAGTCAGAATGAGATTCAAGTAATTGCAAAGGGAAGTTGTCTCTTGGGTAAACAATACACATTTTATAGCTTCTTGTGAAACTAATTTTTTCCTTTCTATATTGTGGTTATGGGAAAGTAAAAGAATTAAAATTAATACAGACTTTATTTAAATAACATTAAACTGTGAAGCAGAGAGAAACGCCAGGAAATTAAATATTTAGGCCATTATCTTGTGGTTGTCTGACAATACTTCACCTTTCTTTTAATTCCCCATGATGTTTTCAATTATGGAGAGAGTATTAAAATCTAGATTTAAGTTTCTGCATTGTTCTCATTACACTCAACACTATTTCATTAAGTTCTTGATAATATGTAGTCTTCTGTGTGCAAGGAAAGAAATAAATAACACATTTATTTGCTGAATGAGTTTTAAGGTGTGCAAGTTGTAGTGATGTTTTTCCCACACAGGATTCTATACACTTATACCATCTTAAATCTGGCATTTTTTTTTTCAGATAGCTTCTACTGACAAACACAAAGCTTGTTTGTGTGCAAATATAAGGCTAAATAAATGGTGCTAAAGTGTATTATGACTGTCAGATAAAATCAGGCAAAATTTTGTGGTGCTTAAATTAATTTTTTCATTGATTTTATTGATCAGTGCATTGAACAGTGTTTATTATTCACAAGTTGTCTTTTATTAGTAAATCAAGGCCTCATAGCACATTGTTAAATAAAGTGGTTGACTAGTCTATGTAACAGCTCACCAAGCTACTATCTCTTTTAACTCCTTATAATGTTGCGTCATTAAAGGTCAAGGGGTCATGCTATTAATCTCATTGCTATAGACCATTAACATGACTGAACTTTTCCACAAAGTACTTATGTTTACAATGCTATAACCCTTTGACTGCTGCGGCAACCTTTAACCACACAAATGTCACAAGCTAGAATCATCAGCATGGTTCTTGCCATGGCAATCAAAGAGTTAAGGGCTGTGCAGTGATTTGTTTTGTATTTATTAATTTATATTTATTTTGTTTCCATTCAAGGAGGGGATTAGGGGTGGGGCAGTTTTTGTCTGCTGTAAGTGTCTTAACCTAGGGAAGGGTTAAATGGCTTTTTATACTATTGCATCTTCTGTATTTACCATCAATTCATTGTGTTGTAATTAAAAGAAACTGTCAATAAATAAGAGAACAGAAAAATGGTTCATAGACATTGTGGTTTTACTCAATGA